CTGTGGCCAGAGAGCTGTGTGAAATGGAAACCAGTCCCACCAGCCCCTGATTGCACCCCCGCAATGTCTTCTCGCCCTGTTTAATGTCATGTCCAAACTCCTGGCCGCCGTGGCCTGTCTCCACCTCTCCAGCTTCCTCGCTTGGCCTGTCTCCTTAGCTCTCTCTGTCTCACCCACACTGGCCTGCAACTCGCCAGAGTGCCCCAGGCTTTTCAGCTTTTGCACGGGCCCTTCCCTCTCCAGGCTCTCTCCCCTGGATCTTTGCTTCAGCTGCTCCTTCTTGACATCCAGGTCTCAGACCAATGGCCCCTTACTCAGAAGGCCTAGCGCAGGCCGCCTAATTTCACACAGTTCTCCCCCTTCCCGCACTGCCTTCCATCACCTCGTTTCATTTTCTTCGTGGCACGGAGCACCATCTCCAATGGCCTTGTTCATTTAGTTAATTTATTTTCCGACTTAGTTCCAGGTGCTAAAACAGTGTTACCTTGGCAGGCTTCCCATCAAATATTGTTGCGCAAAGGATGGATGGATGAAAGGAAGAGTGAGCCAATAAACGAGGGAACGCCGGGAAAGGCAGCCTCAAGCCGGTGGGCCCTGCCACCCCCACCGTCCCTGAGCATCCGAGCCGGTTCCCGCCCCCGGCCCGAACTGGCCCGCGCGCGCTCGCAGCCCCGCGGCGGAACCCGAGGGCGGCGGCAGCGGTTTCCCTTGAACGAGCCGGGGAATCTGGAGGGAGCACACAGGAAAGGCAGAGCCGCGAGCTGGACCAGCCGTGGTGAGTGCAGCGGCGCCCAGGCGGGGAGCGCAGTGCGGGTCGCTGGGACTGAGCGCGCGAGCGGGGTGGGAGTCGGGATGGGGGCCCGGGGCGCTGGGCGGAGCCTCTGGAGTCGCGCTGGGCCGAGAGCCGCGGGGACCCAAGCATCAGGGGTCGTGGGTGCAGGCGGCGGCGCGGCTTGAGGGTAGGGGGTGCGGGCCTGGCCGGCGCGGCAGGGGAGGGCCTCGCGCGGATCCCGTGGTCACGGCGGGAGTCAGCTGTCCTGGGTTCGAGTCCCAGAGCTGTCGCTAACTTGTGGACCCCCCTCACTTCGTCCCTTGGGCTTCAGCATAGCCCTTTGCAAAATGGGGCCAATAGTATCAGATCCATTGATGGGTTGGTTGGTTCATTCATTCTGGCGCTTTACTAGGTTCTGGTGCTGCAGATGGATAGACGAACTTGCCCATGAGGGGTTCACTATCTAGTAAGAAAAACATTTCCACCTGGATACTCCACAGGCGTGTCAAATTCAGTATCTCCTAAACCGCACTACTTTTCTCCACAAACCTACCACTCAAATCTAAATGACTGAAATCACTATTCAACCAGTCACCCAAGCACAAAAACCTGGCTTGGTTCCTCCTCTCTCACTTACTACAGTCAATGGACCACCAACTGCTGCCAATTTCTACTTTCTAAAGCTTTCCAAATCCATCCTTTATCTTGGTTTGTTCTTTTAGGAGCCTACAGATTATGGCAATAACTTCCTAATGGTTCTCTTTAGCTTTAATTTTAGCTTCTTCCAGTTCATTTTTCATTCTGCTATAAAGTGGTCTTTTAACAGTTCAAATATGATTATATCACTCACCTGCTTAAAGCCCATTAAAGGTTTTTCATTGTCTTCAAAATAATAGCCAAAGTCCTTAGTGTGGGTTCAAGGTCTTTTCTAATCCCACCTGGTCTTCAATCCTTTATCTCTAAACCACTGTTTCTCAAAGTCTGGTATAGTGGTGACCTCCATTGCAACCAACATGGGAGTACTTGTTAACAAGTGAAGATGACAGCTTAATTCCAGAACAAATGAGACTCTTGCGGGAAGGGGCAGTTCCCAGGATTCTGTGTTTTTAACAAGTTCTGCACTAAAGGTTGAGAACCCCTGTTCTAGACACTCCAATTTTTACTCCGCTGTTGATGAGATTCAGGACACACTGCCGCAAAATATGACTCGTTGGCATTAGAGGAAACAACTGAAGCAGGAAAGTCACTTTGTGTCTTCCCACTTTTCTCCCCTGAAGCAGGCCATAAAAGAATTGTTTGACCTTCTTCTGTATAAGACCCTTCAGTGAGAGGTGCTCATCCTGTAAGTATAGGATCGAGGAAAGGAATGCCCTTATCTTTGAAGACACAGGTACACAGAGAAGAATCAGAACAAATAGGCCTTGCTAAATTCTCCCCAGCGTATTACTGTTAGATCATACCCCCTTTTTCCAGTCTCAGCCATGAACCTAATTCTCCCCTCAACTATCTACGTATGTTTCTCTCAACACACTTTACTGTCTTTTATGCCTTTGTACACTCTCAGTTTGGGCTACTGTAAAAAAAAAATAGCAAAAACTGGGTGGCTTAAACAACAGAAATTTAATTCTCACAGTTCCGGAGGCTGGAAGTCCAAAGTTAAGGTGCCAGCATGGTTGAGTGCATGGTGATAGCTCTCTTCCTCGGTTTGTAGAGATCTGTCTTCTTGCTGTATCCTCACAATGCAGAGAGACCATCTCTGTAGTGTCTAGTCTCATAAGGACACTAATCCCTTTCATGGGAGCCACTCTTATGACCCAATTATCTCCCGAAGGCTCTATCTCCTAATACCATCTCAATGGGGATAGGGCTTCCACATCACCATTTTTGGGGAACACAGCATTCAGACAATAGCATCCACAAAACTCCTTCGTTACTTTAGTGATTTCCTCCTCATTATTCAAGGCTCAGGGAAGACTTCATTGACTGTGCACCACCCCCTCAGCCCTAGACCAGGTTAGGTTCATTCTTGCAGACTCTCACAAAGCCTTGTGCTGACTCCTCGACATTTATCCCACTGTACTGCAATCATAATTGTATAATTGTGTTAGCATTGTGGGTTTGACAGTTGTGAGCACTTGAGAGAACGCATGAGACCCATTCTTCTCTGCCCTCACCCCCAGCACAGAGCCTACCATATAGGTGTTTATTAAAGGGCTCTTGAATGAAGGAGTGATTTAGGGCCAGATGGAGAGGAGTTCAAGAATTAGTTGGGCCTTTGGAATCATGTGTCAGCCTGACGGTGTATGGGATTCACAGGAAGATGGTCTCCCTGGCACTGGCTTCACTGCTGCTTTTGATAAGGATGTTTCTACCCTTGAGAGGAATTTTAACCAATGGGATTTAAAGGGAGTCATAAAAGAACTGGACTTTTAAGTGGAAACAGTTTTTTTTTTCTTGGTCTATATACCTCACTAACAGATAGTCATAAAAAAATTTTGCTTAAATTTTTGTTTATCTAGAAAATAAGTTCATTTTCAAAAACTTAGAAAGTACATTGCAATTTTAAAAATAAACATCACCCACCATTCCACAACCTAGAGGGATCTACTTTAAAATTTCGTTTTTGAGCCAGGTGCAGTGGCTCACGTCTGTAATCCCAGCAATTTGGATGGCCAAGGCGGGAGGATTGCTTGAGGCCAGGAGTTTGAGACCAGCCTGGGCAACATAGTGAGACCTTGTCTCTAACAAAAAAAGGAAAGAAAAAAATTAGCCAAGTGTAGTGGTATGTGCCTGTGGTCCCAGCTACTTGGGAGGCTGAGGCAGGAGATTTGTTTGGGCCCAGAAGTTATAGTGAGCTATGATTGTGCCACTGGACTCCATCCTAGGTGACAGAGTGAGACCCTGTCTAAAAAAAAAAAAAAAAAAATTGTTTTTGTTTAATTGTATTGGTTTTCTTTTTAAATTTATACTCATGTTTGAACATAATTGGTATAATGCCAATTATATATGGCTTTTTATCCTGCTAATTTTACTTAACATTATGTTTTGGGTTTTTTCCCCCATCAGTAAAAATTTTGGGTAAAAAAATATTTAATTGCTATTTAACTTATTCATTGAACAAATATTTCTTAAACAGCTATTGTGTGCCGGATCTTACTTTAGGCATGGGATACAGCAGTGACCAGAATTATGTCCTTACTCTCATGGAGTTTACATTCCAGTAGGATTAGGCTAATAAATGAGCAAATGAATATAAGCATCACCAAATAATAAATGTCATGAAGAATAAAGATATTCTATAGTGTCACTCTGTTTTTTAGTAAAGTCTTCCTAATTTACCTTCTTTAAAGGAGTGTATGAGTGTCTATCATTTTGTTATGTCATCAGTGAATATGATCATTTAAAAATTTATTTTGGTCAATAATGATAGTTCTTTGTAATATGCATGTCTGATTATTCAGGAAGTTGAACATTTTTAGATAGCCATGTACATTGCCTCTTCATTGAGTTTTCTATCCATGTTTTCTGTTTCTTTTCCTATTGAGGACCTGGTATTTTCTTCTATTTTGAACTCGCCCTTCATATTATTATTTTTTGGGACACTTACATTATGATGGATAGACAAATGTATACTCTTAAACAGTGGTACAGTGAGGCTGTAAGGAGTTAGAAAAACCAGAGGAAGCCTGGAATTCCCTTCCTCTCTTTCTGCCCCTCCCTCTTCCTTCTATTGCAATGAAGAAATAGTGATCAGAGAGGGAAGAAGTATAGGTTAGGTGGAAATACGTGAAGGAAGAAAGAAAGGTGGATGGATGTGTGGGTGGATGAGAAGATGAAGATGATGGAAATAGAAGGGAGAAGATGAGCTGAGGCCAGAGGAGAAGTGGTAAGGAGGAAGAGGAGTGAGTGGGAAAAAAAATTTTTTTCTCTTTCCGCCTCTACTAACCTAGCAAATCTCTAGAAGATGACGGTGTTCTTTAAAACGCTTCGAAATCACTGGAAGAAAACTACAGCTGGGCTCTGCCTGCTGACCTGGGGAGGCCATTGGCTCTATGGAAAACACTGGTAACTATCTGACAGCCCCATCCCACCTTTGCTAATGATTATTCTCTTTTGCTTACTTTGATAGTGATAACCTCCTAAGGAGAGCAGCCTGTCAAGAAGCTCAGGTAATACTACTTAATGTGATAAAATTAAGCCCTTTACTGAAAACTTTGCTCTTTTCTTTTTTAGGTGTTTGGCAATCAACTCATTCCTCCCAATGCACAAGTGAAGAAGGCCACTGTTTTTCTCAATCCTGCAGCTTGCAAAGGGTAGTTCCGTTTGTGACTTGTTATATACTTGCTAAAATGTTTATATTTTTTCCTTTGTTAACAGAAAAGCCAGGACTCTATTTGAAAAAAATGCTGCCCCGATTTTACATTTATCTGGCATGGATGTGACTATTGTTAAGGTAAGAATGGCTCCTGAATGTTTATTTCACCCTAAACTCACCAAAGGCTTCCTTGGTATTTCAGACAGATTATGAGGGACAAGCCAAGAAACTCCTGGAACTGATGGAAAACACGGATGTGATCATTGTTGCAGGAGGAGATGGGACACTGCAGGAGGTATGACTGTTTTTCTCTTTGAAGCTATTTTGTTTATAACAATGTTTTATTATTACATTTGTAGGTTGTTACTGGTGTTCTTCGACGAACAGATGAGGTGAGCATTAAAGAGTAATTGCATTTTAACTTCAATAAAACTTTCCTCTTCTTTCCCCCCCCAGGCTACCTTCAGTAAGATTCCCATTGGATTTATCCCACTGGGAGAGACCAGTAGTTTGAGTCATACCCTCTTTGCCGAAAGTGGAAACAAAGTCCAGTAGGTTGTCAATGTGGGGAATTAGCATTTGTTCATAATATGATCATTTCCTTTTCTCTTTTAGACATATTACTGATGCCACACTTGCCATTGTGAAAGGAGAGACAGTTCCACTTGATGTCTTGCAGATCAAGGTAAATCTTTTCATCACATATTGGAAAAATTGATGAATTTAAATGAAATGTATTTAACTTCCAGGGTGAAAAGGAACAGCCTGTATTTGCAATGACCGGCCTTCGATGGGGATCTTTCAGAGATGCTGGCGTCAAAGTTAGCAAGTAAAGGATTACTATATTGATGTGTGATGTTTCTTATCAGATTTTTATCTTGGTCTTTTCACAGGTACTGGTATCTTGGGCCTCTAAAAATCAAAGCAGCCCACTTTTTCAGCACTCTTAAGGTAAATGTGATTTACAGTGTAGAAATTTGCTGATAACAAAATTTTTCTCTCTCCACATTAAAAGGAGTGGCCTCAGACTCATCAAGCCTCTATCTCATACACGGGACCTACAGAGAGACCTCCCAATGAACCAGAGGAGACCCCTGTACAAAGGCCTTCTTTGTACAGGAGAATATTACGAAGGCTTGCGTCCTACTGGGCACAACCACAGGATGGTGAGCAATGTGGCGACTAAAGATTGGAGGGCGAAACTGACCTGTATCTAATGGATTCCCACAGCCCTTTCCCAAGAGGTGAGCCCGGAGGTCTGGAAAGATGTGCAGCTGTCCACCATTGAACTGTCCATCACAACACGGAATAATCAGCTTGACCCGACAGTAAGTGTGCTTTTTTATTAGAAAAGCATTTGAGTAATGACGTTAGTGTTCTTAACCTTTTTAGAGCAAAGAAGATTTTCTGAATATCTGCATTGAACCTGACACCATCAGCAAAGGAGACTTTATAACTATAGGGTAAGTGGACTGGGGTTCACAGGAAATGAGGCGGTCTTAAGCTTGCTTTTTCCTGTGCTCACAGAAGTCGAAAGGTGAGAAACCCCAAGCTGCACGTGGAGGGCACGGAGTGTCTCCAAGCCAGCCAGTGCACTTTGCTTATCCCGGAGGTGAGTGGGGAAGGGGTCGGTAGTCACAGCATTTGAGCTGTTCTGAATATTCTCTTCTCCCCAGGGAGCAGGGGGCTCTTTTAGCATTGACAGTGAGGAGTATGAAGCGATGCCTGTGGAGGTGAAACTGCTCCCCAGGAAGCTGCAGTTCTTCTGTGATCCTAGGAAGAGAGAACAGATGCTCACAAGCCCCACCCAGTGAGCAGCAGAAGACAAGCACTCTGAGACCACACTTTAGGCCACCGGTGGGACCAAAAGGGAACAGGTGCCTCAGCCATCCCAACAGTGTCGTCAGAGGGTCCCCAGGGCATTTTCATGGCAAGTACCCCTCTGCCCCCACTCCAGCAGTGCTTCCCAAAGTGTGCTCTGTCACCTGCTTTGCAATCGGCTTCCATTAGCGCATGTTTTATTTTGGTGTGACGGTTGGCCCTCCTAAACACGGACTTTCCTCAGGCTGGTTCAAGACGGAAAAGGACTTTCTTCTGTTTTCTTCCAAAGTGCAACCACAGTGGAGAGCCCACGGTGGGCTTAGCCTGCCTAGGCCCTTCCATTTCTCTTCTTTGACCGTGCTAGGAATTCCAGGAAAGTGCATTCCTGCCCTGGTGACCTTTTCCTATGTCTAGGCTCCTCCACAGGTGCTGCTATTTTGTGAGCTCCGGCTCCTGTTTAGCTTTTATTTCAGTTCTAACCTCAGTCCAGAAACATATGTGAGGTTGTTTCCCTCTTCAGCCACGGCTACAATACCGGAAAATGCTAGTTTTTATTTATTTTTTTAAGTAGTGCTTCCTAAATGGTTTGCATGAGAGCCACCTGGGGTACATGTTGAAAACTTATTTGGGGTCTACCCCAAACCTAATAACCCAAATTTGGGGATGGGGCCCAGGAATATGCATTTTTAAAAAGTCATCTGCCCTTCCCAGGTGATTCTGTAAGTTGTCCCTCAACTGTACTTGGAGAAATCGTGTTTTAAAGCAGTAGTCCACAAAGTATTCTGCTCATGTGCCCCCAAAAGTATTTTGAAAAATCATGTATACCCTCACCCATCTAAGTTGATATCTAAAATTTTATCTAAGTTGGTATCTAAAATTTTTCATGGGAAGTTAAATAGTTGACAAAGTATGTATTTGCTGGTGTCGTGTAAATATTGGTATTTTAAAATAAAAACTGTTACATCACTATTTTAAACATATCCAGTACAATTTAAATATCACAACAATTTGACACCCTTCATTCATTTATAAAAATAAATGAGCTAGTTCTTTAGTAGTTAAACATTTCAAATTGGCTTTTCTCCTTCTGTATTTCCATACCACTTTTCAGCCAAGAATCCTATCATAATGTAATCTATTATGCCCGACATCTTTTAATCATTCACCCCATTACTTCTTGTCAACAAAAAATATAAATGGAAATTTTTTTTTTAGCTCTTGCTTTAAGTGTTTGTTTGTTATCTCAGTCCAGAACCAATATTATCGTAATTAATTATTGGTATATAATGAAAACGGTATTAATTCTTGGATGATTAAAAGTTTTTTTATTAGAATGTTCTTTATCCTAATTAGTTCATTTATCCAAGAATACATGAATGTGATTTACAGCTGAGATGGGGTTCAACCTCAGCTGTATTCCTTGTTTCTGTATAGATGTAAGCACATAAATTCGATGGAATAGAATTACGTTAACAATGTTTTTACAGTTCTTTGGATTCCTTTGGCATTTTGACAAAGATCACAGTGCTCTATCATCAAGAATTATTAATGATGATCTATCAACTAACAAACAACTTGATTAGATTCTCCTTTAGTCTGTTGAAAGCAGAGAACTGAAATCCACCTGATTTACCATGGCTTTGCCAGCCAGTCATTAGCACCATTTACTTTTACTATCGCTGACATTTTCCTTTGTTCAGTGGCCCTGAGGTTCTTACACTCTAGGGGGCAGTGCACCACAGGAAGATAGATCAATGAGGGAGGATTGCGAGGGGGAAGGGGAGGAAGCAGAGCTGGCAGGCCTTAGCTACAGGCTCTCTCTCAGGCAGATCCCTTTTAAGATACATACACCATGCCCACACATCCCATGGAGAGAGACCAATGCTTTAGTAGATTACAGAACAGCTATGAAAAGTCCATGAATGAAGATCACAAAAAGGAAGGCTTTCTTATTTCATACTGTATTCTTCAGGGTGGTAAAATTTCTGCTTTTGGCAAAAACATAACAGACGGTTCCAAACATCAGCATAAAGATCACTCATCCCATACCACCCACAGGTAGGGAGGAAGGATGCTGTAGTATATGAAAACAAAAGTTTTCACCTGAGCTGAGAGCATTTAGCATATCGTGGTTCTGTAACAATATCAAGGACCAGTGCAGAATCTGGCTTTCTTTTCTGATAGGCTACCAGTGTGTGTTTATGTGTGCTCATTTTGTGGTTCTAATCATAATGGTACATATAATTAGGGAAGGATATGGAAGCCACTTTAGAATCTTATTCATTTTTAAATATAAATATGCCTTGTTTCAAACTTTGTTTTCTTGATTCAGGCTTTCTTTCCTG